ACCAACTGCTTATTCTAGCTTCTCTGTGCCAGGCTCTGTTTTAAAGGCCTCACGTTTAGCCATTCACTCAGTGTTTTCTGACAGCCTTCTAGGATAGGTACCGTTATTTGGGTTGATGTAGTGCTTGGTCAAATGCAGTATAATGAAGGGATCAAGGAGGGGGCAATTCCAAGCAAAACCACTTGTTCATCCATCCTGAGTCTAGGAGATTTGGAAGATCTAAAGAAGTAGCAGGCAATTATTGTCACCCTTTTACAGGTATGAGGCACAGACAGACCCAGTCATTTGCTGACATCCCTCCACTGAACTGGGTGCTCGTCCTTTTCACTCACCCAGAGGCTGAGCGAGTGCCTCTCACCCACCAAGCTCTGTTGAACTTGTGCCTTTGCCGGTCTGTGGTCCTGCGGCCGTCTCATGAGCTGCAGAGTAGGTCTGTGTGTGTCTCTCCTCAAGCTACTCAAGCTGAGGCTTTGTGTGCATGCCTGCCACATACCAGCCATTCCGTGAGTGTTAGTGGAACAGGTGAGTCAATGAGTCAGGGAGTAAAATTTGTGCTTTAAAAGTAGAACATGTCGGAGAGAACCTGTACTGCCTTCCAGCCATCTTGCTGTGAGAGGACAGGGCATGGACTCTGGAGTTTGAAGGCTGGGTCAGGTCATGCTCTGGATTCTTTACTCACTCGCATGGCATGTCCTTAGTTTCACTTCCCTCACTCTCAGTGGAGCCGTTGCAGCGGGCAGTGTCAGAGGCAACATCCATTTAGCACTGCCGATTTGACCCCCAGCCCCATCTCATACTGGCCTCCCACCCTGCTTCTGTGGGGTGCCTCAGAGGAGAGCAAGGTGAACCCCAGTATGGAACCGAGACACGGTTTTGACAACACTGTTGATCCCATTTGGAAAATCCAGCTATGTGATTAACCATTAGTCTCTCTGCCTCTGCTCTGATGTAAGTGGAGACCACATCCTTCCTGCCCCTTCTGGGGCTGCGACTGCTATAAATTCATTGCATTTCCTCTCTAGCTGTTCCTGAGGCTGGCATCTGGGTAAGTCCAGCTCCGCGGGGCAGTGTGGGCGAAAAACATTCTCTTCTGCTTTCTCATTTTGTAGATGAGGAAACTGAAGTTGAGGAATAGTGAAGAGTTTGTCCAATGTCATAGCCCCGTAATCAACGGGACAAAAATTTTCTTGCTGATGGGTCAAGATGGCATCGTGAAGTGGTTGTTCACCGTAAACTGTAATACAATCCTGTTTATGGATTTGTTTGCATATTTTTCCCTCCATAGGGAAACCTTTCTTCCATGGCTCAGGACACACTCCTGGATCGAGCCAACAGGAGAACTTTCTGGTAAGCATTTGGCTAACTTTTTTTTTTTTGAGATGGAGTCTTGCTGTGTCGCCTAGGCTGGAGTGCAGTGGCGTGATCTTGGCTCACTGCAGCCTCCACTTCCCGGGTTCAATCAATTCTCCTACCTCAACTTCCTGAGTAGCTGGGATTACAGGCGCCCGCCACCACACCCGGCTCATTTTTGTACTTTTAGTAGAGACACAGTTTTGCCATGTTGGCCAGGCTGGTCTTGAATTCCTCAGCTCAGGTGATCTGCCTGCCTTGGCCTCTCAAAGTGCTGGGATTACAGGCGTGAGCCACTGTGCCCGGCCTTGGCTAACTTTTCAAAATTAAAGATTTTGACTTGTTACAGTCATGTGACATTTTTTTCTTTCTGTTTGCTGAGTTTTTGATAATTTATATCTCTCAAAGTGGAGACTTTAAAAAAGACTCATCCGTGTGCCGTGTTCACTGCCTGGTATCTTAGTGTGGACCGAAGCCTAAGGACCCTGAAAACAGCTGCAGATGAAGATGGCAAGCACCCGCTGCAAGCTGGCCAGGTACCTGGAGGACCTGGAGGATGTGGACTTGAAGAAATTTAAGATGCACTTAGAGGACTATCCTCCCCAGAAGGGCTGCATCCCCCTCCCGAGGGGTCAGACAGAGAAGGCAGACCATGTGGATCTAGCCACGCTAATGATCGACTTCAATGGGGAGGAGAAGGCGTGGGCCATGGCCGTGTGGATCTTCGCTGCGATCAACAGGAGAGACCTTTATGAGAAAGCAAAAAGAGATGAGCCGAAGTGGGGTGAGTGGAAGGAAGACTTTTAAAAAAAATTGCTGGGTTTTGACACCTTTTTTTTCCCTTTTAGGTTCAGATAATGCACGTGTTTCGAATCCCACTGTGATATGCCAGGAAGACAGCATTGAAGAGGAGTGGATGGGTTTACTGGAGTACCTTTCGAGAATCTCTATTTGTAAAATGAAGAAAGGTAAGCGACTGGGGTGGTGCTTCTAGTTGAGTACTTTCCCCCTAACTTCCTGTCTTTGCCGTAGATTACCGTAAGAAGTACAGAAAGTACGTGAGAAGCAGATTCCAGTGCATTGAAGACAGGAATGCCCGTCTGGGTGAGAGTGTGAGCCTCAACAAACGCTACACACGACTGCGTCTCATCAAGGAGCACCGGAGCCAGCAGGAGAGGGAGCAGGAGCTTCTGGCCATCGGCAAGACCAAGACGTGTGAGAGCCCCGTGAGTCCCATTAAGATGGAGTTGCTGTTTGACCCCGATGATGAGCATTCTGAGCCTGTGCACACCGTGGTGTTCCAGGGGGCGGCAGGGATTGGGAAAACAATCCTGGCCAGGAAGATGATGTTGGACTGGGCGTCGGGGACACTCTACCAAGACAGGTTTGACTATCTGTTCTATATCCACTGTCGAGAGGTGAGCCTTGTGACACAGAGGAGCCTGGGGGACCTGATCATGAGCTGCTGCCCCGACCCAAACCCACCCATCCACAAGATCGTGAGAAAACCCTCCAGAATCCTCTTCCTCATGGACGGCTTCGATGAGCTGCAAGGTGCCTTTGACGAGCACATAGGACCGCTCTGCACTGACTGGCAGAAGGCCGAGCGGGGAGACATTCTCCTGAGCAGCCTCATCAGAAAGAAGCTGCTTCCCGAGGCCTCTCTGCTCATCACCACGAGACCTGTGGCCCTGGAGAAACTGCAGCACTTGCTGGACCATCCTCGGCATGTGGAGATCCTGGGTTTCTCCGAGGCCAAAAGGAAAGAGTACTTCTTCAAGTACTTCTCTGATGAGGCCCAAGCCAGGGCAGCCTTCAGTCTGATTCAGGAGAACGAGGTCCTCTTCACCATGTGCTTCATCCCCCTGGTCTGCTGGATCGTGTGCACTGGACTGAAACAGCAGATGGAGAGTGGCAAGAGCCTTGCCCAGACATCCAAGACCACCACCGCGGTGTACGTCTTCTTCCTTTCCAGTTTGCTGCAGCCCCGGGGAGGGAGCCAGGAGCACGGCCTCTGCGCCCACCTCTGGGGGCTCTGCTCTTTGGCTGCAGATGGAATCTGGAACCAGAAAATCCTGTTTGAGGAGTCCGACCTCAGGAATCATGGACTGCAGAAGGCGGATGTGTCTGCTTTCCTGAGGATGAACCTGTTCCAAAAGGAAGTGGACTGCGAGAAGTTCTACAGCTTCATCCACATGACTTTCCAGGAGTTCTTTGCCGCCATGTACTACCTGCTGGAAGAGGAAAAGGAAGGAAGGACGAACGTTCCAGGGAGTCGTTTGAAGCTTCCCAGCCGAGACGTGACAGTCCTTCTGGAAAACTATGGCAAATTCGAAAAGGGGTATTTGATTTTTGTTGTACGTTTCCTCTTTGGCCTGGTAAACCAGGAGAGGACCTCCTACTTGGAGAAGAAATTAAGTTGCAAGATCTCTCAGCAAATCAGGCTGGAGCTGCTGAAATGGATTGAAGTGAAAGCCAAAGCTAAAAAGCTGCAGATCCAGCCCAGCCAGCTGGAATTGTTCTACTGTTTGTACGAGATGCAGGAGGAGGACTTCGTGCAAAGGGCCATGGACTATTTCCCCAAGATTGAGATCAATCTCTCCACCAGAATGGACCACATGGTTTCTTCCTTTTGCATTGAGAACTGTCATCGGGTGGAGTCACTGTCCCTGGGGTTTCTCCATAACATGCCCAAGGAGGAAGAGGAGGAGGAAAAGGAAGGCCGACACCTTGATATGGTGCAGTGTGTCCTCCCAAGCTCCTCTCATGCTGCCTGTTCTCATGGGTAAGGAAACTCGGCTTCCAGGTGCTTCCTCCTCTTTTCTGTCTGTCTTCCTTCTAATTCCTAGATTGGTGAACAGCCACCTCACTTCCAGTTTTTGCCGGGGCCTCTTTTCAGTTCTGAGCACCAGCCAGAGTCTAACTGAATTGGACCTCAGTGACAATTCTCTGGGGGACCCAGGGATGAGAGTGTTGTGTGAAACGCTCCAGCATCCTGGCTGTAACATTCGGAGATTGTGGTGAGTCCCCGTGCATGTGATCTGTGTGAGTGTGATGCTTTCTGCCTCTGTTCTTGGCATGAAGGTTGGGGCGCTGTGGCCTCTCGCATGAGTGCTGCTTCGACATCTCCTTGGTCCTCAGCAGCAACCAGAAGCTGGTGGAGCTGGACCTGAGTGACAACGCCCTCGGTGACTTCGGAATCAGACTTCTGTGTGTGGGACTGAAGCACCTGTTGTGCAATCTGAAGAAGCTCTGGTGAGTCGAGCCCGTTCCCCTAAGGAAGTTCTACATGACTGACATTCTGCCATCTCTATGGAAGGTTGGTCAGCTGCTGCCTCACATCAGCATGTTGTCAGGATCTTGCATCAGTATTGAGCACCAGCCATTCCCTGACCAGACTCTATGTGGGGGAGAATGCCTTGGGAGACTCAGGAGTCGCAATTTTATGTGAAAAAGCCAAGAATCCACAGTGTAACCTGCAGAAACTGGGGTAAGTCTTCATGGGTGTCTTACCAGAAAAGTAA